CTACCCAGCGTGTGGGCCCAGCAGCCAGGCTGGAACTCTATCTCTACTTACCAGCTGAGTGGCTGGCAGGAAGTTACTCAGCCTGTCGGTCAGCAACCCAAACTCTGTGTGTTAGTTGTTTGTTCGCTGACAAAATGAGGCTTCTCATCATTCTCATCAACTTCACGGGCTTGCTGTGAGGAACACGTGAGCTGATTCCATCACAGACTCCTCAGTAGGCAGCAGTAGGTGTTTAGTGAACGGGCTATGGATGCTGCCCCACTCACTACTTCCTTTCTAGGGGAGGCCGACTTCAAATGCGTGCACACACACAAACAGGATGGCCTGATGCAGACCAGCTGGTCTAGAAAGGCCTTCACGGCCTCAGGGAGCCTGGGAGGCGGCCTGGGGGAGACCATGAAACAGCAGATACACCAGAGACCAGAGATCAGAGAGAAAACAAAGGACCCAGAGATCCACAGACATCCAGACACCAGAGGCAACAAGAAACTGAGAGACTCAGAGGCCCACTGAGACCCAGGCAGCTTGTTCTGTGTTACGAGGGGAAAAATAAAATAAGAAACAAAAGAGAGACTCGGGGGGCCTCAGTGAAACCTAGAGACTCAAGGAGGCCAGGAGATTCAGAGACACCCATAGAGAGCCAGAGACCCTGCCCTAGCAAGGCACAATCAATGAAAAAAAACTCGCCCACCAGGCCCTCGCAGTCCGGGTCTCATATCCCGGCTCAGCACCTTGGCGCTGCATTTGTCAAGAGGGGAACAGGGATCCTAGCTCCCTGCCTGTCCTATGGGGCCTTAGGCCCTGGGGTCCAGCTGGCCTGCCTTCACCCCTCTTGTAGTTGATGAAGCTTTGGAGAGGCTTTCAAACCCTGGGGAGCCACAGCTGGGTGCCGACTGGACTCACTGGCAGAGAGGCAGGCGGTGAAGGCCAAGCCTCGCCCCCCAGGAAGGCCCTGATTGGTGGACGGGCTGCTTTGGGCAGGGCCGCCCTCAGGCTATATAAGCGCACTCGCGGCGGCGTTGGTGTTATGCTCTGGGCCATTCCTGAGCTCGGGTAAGGCTCGCTGCAGGAGGAGGCTGGGTTGCCATGCTAAGTCCTGAGCCTCCTTTCTCTACAGGTCACCCTGCCCCATCTCCATCTCCTATGAGATGAGTGACTCCCAAGACCCCACCACTTCCCCTGTAGTTACCACCCAGGTAGAGCTGGGGGGCTGCAGCCGGCAAGGTGGGGGCAATGGGTTCCTCCGTTTTCGCCAGCACCAGGAGGTCCAGGCCTTCCTCAGCCTTCTGGGTGAGTTTGGAGGGCTGGCACGGGAGGGGCCGCCTGCGTCCTGTCATGTCTTCTCTACCCTCAGAGGACAGTTTTGTCCAGGAATTCCTCTCCAAAGACCCCTGCTTCCAGATTTCAGATAAGGTGAGGGAGTACAGGCTGGGGGTCTCTTGAGGAACTAACCCCCCACCCCGATCTGTCTCTGCAGTATCTCCTGGCCATGGTGCTGGTCTACTTCCAGCGCGCCCACCTGAAGCTCAGCGAGTATACCCACAGCAGCCTGTTCTTGGCCCTGTGAGTGGTGGGGGCAGGCAGTGGAGGCATTTTCTGCTCCCTGACCTTGTGCCTCTGTGGCTAGGTACCTTGCAAACGACATGGAGGAGGACCTGGAGGGCCCCAAATGTGAGATTTTTCCATGGGCCCTGGGAAAAGATTGGTGTTTACGAGTGGGGAAATTCCTGCACCAGAGGGATAAGCTTTGGGCACGGATGGGTTTCCGGGCTGTTGTGAGCCGCCAGTGCTGTGAGGAGGTGAGGCTGGGAGGCAACCTGGGGTGTGGGGAACCCCATTTACTGTCCACTCTGCTCCTCCCAGGTCATGGCAAAGGAGCCATTCCACTGGGCTTGGACTCGGGACCGGCGCCCCCACCATGGTGGGGTTCAGAGGGTCTGTCCACAGGTCCCTGTTCGCCTTCCCCGGGGCCCTGGCCTCTCGCCGCCCCACTGTTCCCCCTGTGGTTTGCCCCAGCACTGCAGCAGCCACTTGCTTAAGCCTGTGTCATCCAAGTGCCCTTCTCTGACCTCTGAATGTCATCGCCCTCCCTCCCAAAATTATCTCTCAAGGGTCAAAAACGCCTGGGGTGGGGACTTTCTCATCGTCTTGCCTCCCCAGATGCAACTGGAACCAGGCACCTACTCCCTCCGCAGTGAGTGCAGGATGGGACAGGAGCTGGGGGCTCTTCTCTGAGCCTCACTCTTTCCTCTCCCCAGTCTTCCCAAAGCCTCCGGCACGCCCTGGGCACTGAAGCTCTGCAGGGTGAAGAACAGCACGCCTGCTGGCCCACTGACTGACACACCATTGGCTGTGCTCCCACCCCTGCCCCTTCCTCCCAGCCTGCAGCTTGTGCCCACTCTGGTGCCAGTCCCCTCTAATAAATTCATGTCCACAGGACACCAACTGTGCTTAGGTCCTGGCCTGGTTCCTTGACCCAAGG